TGATTTTCTTTCTTCTACTTGTTCAATTCTATTGCTGAGACTTTCCAGAGCATTTCACATTTCTAAAAGTGTGTCCAAAGTTTCCTGAATTTTCAATTATTTTTTCTTTAAGCTATTTCATTGAATATTTCTCCCATTCAATATTGGGGGATTGTGTTGGGAGAGGAGGGTCTCCCTTTCCCACTTCCGCAAATGGGGCACTCACAGTATTTGGAGTGTCTTCTGGGTCCTGCAGGAGCAGTCTGGTTCCTTCAGAGAGTCTGTGGGTCCTTTTGGGATTGCTGGTTTTTTCTTGCAGTTGATCTGGAGCTAAAATTCACCATGGAAGCCTCCAGATGCTGCTCTGTCTGAAGCTGCAATCTAGTCCTGCCACCCAGCCACTATGATCCCCTCCATCTCTCTGTCCACTTTAGTCAGATAAGCTCAAAGCTAGAACAAAGGACCCATATATGAGCCTACGGATCTGCCTTCAAACACTTGAGAAGCCCTCCAACTCACCATGAGAACACTGACCCCAATCGGGATCTTTGCTTTGCTCCAACAGCCAGACACTCAGACAGGTCCTCAGACCCAGCAACTAATGGACTTGGTGGGATGGTTGTCCTCAAAGCAGCCAGCATTTTGATCAGGCTGGCGTCTGGTCCTGTATTTTTCTGGGATATTCAGAATCTCTTGACATGTATCTTCACTTAATTGTGAATTTAAAAAATTATAGATGGATGTAGATATAGATATAGATATAGACATAGAGATAGATATAGATAGACATTTTGGAGAAGAGTCTCTCTTTGAAGACTTCCTCTCAGAGTACAAGTCCGTGGTTACAACCATTTTGTTTCTCAGCAAACATGGGGAAGTTTGCTTTTCTTCTCTGAGGAAGTTAATATAAATGTTTATTGACAGTGCAGTCATCAAGGAATAAAGTTGCTGATTCATTCCTTTACACTGAAACCCTTTGTTGTGCCCTCCTCTTCCTTCCTCTTTATAGGGAGACACTCTGAGAAAGAGCACATTGTGGGGGCCCACTCCATGTGATGTTTGCTTGGTTGCCTGTTCCCTTTTCTACCTGCAGAGCACGGTTCCCATAAGGGCGGCGAGATCAGCCTCCTGTCTCATCTGGAAGACCACCACTCTGGGGTCTCAGAGGAATGATGGAAGCCTTGGGGTTTCTAAAATTGGAAGTGAATGGCCCCATGGTGACGGTGGCCCTGTCAGTGGCTCTCTTGGCCCTCCTGAAATGGTAAGTGCAGCCAGCCCTAGGGACTGTGACAGTCTCAGCTTTTGAAATCTGCTTTTCCCTCCAGGTACTCCACATCAGCATTCTCAAGACTGGAGAAGTTAGGCCTCAGACATCCCAAGCCTTCTCCTTTCATTGGAAACTTGACATTTTTCCGCCAGGTAAGGGCTGTCTTCCATTGGCTTCCATCATATTATTCTTACTATAGTGCTGTGTTTCCTTCAGGGTTTTTGGGAAAGCCAAATGGAGCTCAGAAAGCTGTATGGACCTCTGTGTGGGTAAGAAGGAAACTCAACGTTTCTATTATGTAACACATTTTAATGCATTTTTTATTCCTCCCAGGTACTATCTTGGTCGTCGGATGTTTATTGTTATTTCTGAGCCAGACATGATCAAGCAGGTGTTGGTTGAGAACTTCAGTAACTTTACCAACAGAATGGTACGTAGTTTTCTTTCCGCATATAGATGGATGTCCTGACCCTCTGCTTGTTACTTCCCAACAGGCGTCGGGTTTGGAGTTCAAGTCGGTAGCCGACAGCGTTCTGTTTTTACGTGACAAAAGATGGGAAGAGGTCAGAGGTGCCCTGATGTCTGCTTTCAGTCCTGAAAAGCTGAACGAGGTAAGACATGAGAAATGCAAACTCTCTTCTCTGCCCTAATTACACCTTTGTTATCCATTATCAGATGGTTCCCCTCATCAGCCAAGCCTGCGACCTTCTCCTGGCTCATTTAAAACGCTATGCGGAATCTGGGGACGCATTTGACATCCAGAGGTAAGGCTGCTGCATTACAGATGAGAAATCGACTTTCAGATCTCTGTGCTCCCATCTCCCGTAGGTGCTACTGCAATTACACCACAGATGTGGTTGCCAGCGTCGCCTTTGGCACCCCGGTGGACTCCTGGCAGGCCCCTGAGGATCCCTTTGTGAAACACTGCAAGCGTTTCTTCGAATTCTGCATCCCCAGACCTATCCTGGTTTTACTCTGTAAGTGCGGCTGCAGCCCGGGGCGCTGCGATTTTCAATGCCACTTTTGTTTTTCTCTTTCAAGTATCATTTCCATCCATAATGGTCCCACTGGCCCGGATTTTGCCCAATAAGAACCGAGACGAACTGAATGGCTTTTTTAACAAACTCATTAGGAATGTGATTGCCTTGCGGGACCAGCAAGCTGCCGAAGAGGTAACGTATTTTAATAGGACACAGCCTTGAAAAAAATGTGCATTTTTCTCCTTTTGTTCCTTAGAGGCGGAGAGACTTCCTCCAAATGGTCCTGGATGCCCGACATTCTGCAAGTCCCATGGGCGTGCAAGACTTTGACATCGTCAGAGACGTTTTCTCCTCTACTGGGTGCAAGCCGAACCCTTCCCGGCAACACCAGCCCAGCCCTATGGCCAGGCCTTTGACTGTGGATGAGATTGTGGGCCAGGCCTTCATCTTCCTCATCGCTGGCTATGAAATCATCACCAACACACTTTCTTTTGCCACCTACCTACTGGCCACCAACCCTGACTGCCAAGAGAAGCTTCTGAGAGAGGTAGACGTTTTTAAGGAGAAACACGTGAGTACAAGTTGGATCCAGTTACCCATGGGAACTTCTCCCTTTGTCACGACCCCTCCATCAGATGGCCCCTGAGTTCTGCAGCCTCGAGGAAGGCCTGCCCTATCTGGACATGGTGATTGCAGAGACGCTGAGGATGTACCCGCCAGCTTTCAGGTGTGTGGTAGCCCCCTCCCCTGCCCGAGTCCTGTATCCACCCCCGACCTGGTGTTTCCCTCAGATTCACACGGGAGGCAGCTCAGGACTGCGAGGTGCTGGGGCAGCGCATCCCCGCAGGCGCTGTGCTAGAGATGGCCGTGGGTGCCCTGCACCATGACCCTGAGCACTGGCCAAGCCCGGAGACCTTCAACCCTGAAAGGTGAGTACTGCCCCTTTTAAAAAGCTCTGAAGAAATAAATAAATAATTATACCATTTTTTCAAGGTCCAAACTGAATCCAGAGATTTAGCATTTCAGCAGCCCTGCATGCAAGGAACAAGGCAATTTCAAATGATTGTCTTCCATTCATTCAAGCCAGGACATGGGATACAGGATTGTATTTCAGGTCTGCACTGGAAAGTAACGGAACATCATTTCCTTTTTAAAAAACGGGCATCTATGCCAAAACAACAGCTTCAGCTGATGTCTCCATGAATCTAAATTCACGTGATCCACTGGTTGACCTGGGTCCCCGCCTTCCACCACCTGGCTTTGGTTCATTGTCTCCTTTCATTTCTGGGCTCTGTGATTGGAAACATCTGAGCAGGCGGCCCACACTCTGGTCCTCATCAGAACCAGTCAATATCCTGTGTGTGTGATCTGGCAAGGGAAGGGCTGGCCCGGCACCAGTTGTGTTTTCACCTTTCATGGCTCCAACTGAGTTCAGCCCAAGCCTACGACCCAGTCACTGGGAAAACGTGAGCAATGGGATCTACACAACAATATTCCACAGTCAGCAGCTCCTGAACGTGCCGCAGCCACAGGGCTTACAGCCTCACAATAAAGCCCAGGGGTAGTAAAAAGTGAGCTCGCTGTTACAGAACAGTGAGTGCCACCTAGCTTCACTGTCATGGGACACACGCTGCAGGCAAATGCACTACTTGGTAGGAGATTCAGCAGTTCTGAGGAAGGGCCTCCAGCTCTCCAGGTACTGCAGCTTCCAGTGGTTCAAGTGTCCAGTGCAGGGGCCTGCAAAGCAAACACGGGCAGGAGAGGGGCTGCCAGTGTGGCCCAAGAGACCTGCAGGGCAAGCCAGCAGGACACGCCCCCCAGGGAGGGCCCAGGAGGTGCTGAGGTGCCCGGTACCCTGCCAAGGAAGCAGGTGGCGGCTGGGTCATCCTATGGGAGGGGAGGTGGCGCCATGGGCCCAGGTGAGGGTGATCACCAAACCCTGGGGTTCAGGGATGCCGTGTTTAGACTCTGATTGTGGGTGGCGGTGAGTCTGTGGGCTTATTAGCCACACACTGAATTCCTAAGGAGAGGCAGGGAGGGAGCTGTGGACATTCCAGGTGATTCTGCGAATTCAGCTCTGCCTCTGGGGCTGTGCAGGAAGACAGGAGGCCAGGAGCAGAGAGGGACTGAGGCTCAGGAATGAGCAGCCATCAGCTCCCAGAGCCTTGGAGACATCCTTGTCTCAGATGCAGGGGTGGCTCAGCTGGAGCACAGGGCTGCAGAGGGGAGGGAGCGGGTGTTCTGGGCCAGCCCTGACCACACGGACCTGCAGGTTCACGGCTGAGGCCCGGCAGCAGCACCGGCCCTTCACGTACCTGCCCTTCGGGGCCGGCCCACGGAGCTGCCTCGGGGTGCGTCTAGGGCTGCTTGAGGTCAAGTTGACACTGCTCCACGTGCTGCACAAGTTCCGGTTCCAAGCCTGCCCTGAGACCCAGGTGAGGCCCCCCTGCTCAGAGGCAGGGGCAGG